CACCATCTCAGCTCACTGCAGCTTCAACTTCCCGAGCTCAAGCAATCTTCCCACTTCAGCCTCCTAAGTAGTTGGACTACAGGTGTGAGCCATCTTGCTGGGCTAATTTTTAAATTTTTTGTAGAGACGGGGGGGGGGGGGGGTCTCACCATGTTGCCCAGGCTGGTCTCGAACTCCTGGTCTCCTATCGCAGCCTCCCAAAGTGCTGAGATTACAAGCATGAGCCACTGCGCCGGGTTTCATGATTTCTTTCACTACTTTTATGATTTCACCTTTAATATTAAAATATTTAATACATTTGGAATTTTGGTGTAAGAAGTGTAGAGATTCCACTTTCACCCCAGCTGATTAGTCATTTGTTTGTATAAAATTCATTCATTCAATAATCCACCACACACACACACACACACATATTTTCGTTATGTTCTATATTTCTTGTTATATCTTTTTTTCCTATTGAATCTTGATGCATCTTTTATTAGAACCACGGAGCCACAGAACTCCGATTCTCGGCAATGTGAGGTATCAGGCTATGACCTAAGGCTTGCAAGCAGAACTACCGCCAATCTGGCCTCTCTGGGGTTCCCTTCCTCCTGCAAGGTTGCACCAAGCGGCAGTTCGGGGAAATAGGGCCTTCAATTACCCAGTGTGTATCTCTTGAGTGTCTGTTAAATAATGGGGGGCAGGGCGGGGAGGAGGGGGAGAGGGAGGCTGTGCCTCAGTCTTTGTTAGCCAGGCAGAGCGTTTATTTTCCAGGGGTTGTTTCCTTTATCTTCATCCTAACATTCAAACTTGACTTGAGTTTTAGCGCGCCCCCGCCCTACCTCCTCCCAAAGCCCTTATTTGCCCATCCTTGCCTACAAGCTCAGAACGAGCAGGCAATGGAATGGATGTCGTGGGAGCAGGCGGTTGAGATGCCAGTGTTTGGAGGCTAAGGACTGGGGGCTGTGAGCGAGGACCTTCCCGCGTTTGCTCCGCGCCCCCGCAGTTTCCTCCGCGCCCACTAGAAGGCGCCGGGGCGCTCGCATTCCCCGCGCGGAGCCGAAGCAGCCGCAACGAGCCGGGAGCTGAGCCGCGCTGCGCTGCGGTGCGAAGAGCCGGGCGGCGGCCAGAGCCCTCCCCGCGCTGCCAGTGGGACGCGGAGCCAGGGATCCCCGGCTTTGCCCCGGGGCTGGGGTGCAACAGACTCTTAACTTGGTCCTCGCGCCCCGCCAACCGCCCCCGGGCAGGAAACGCCCAGAACCACCACCGCGCCGCGCTCCACAAAAGCCCCGGGAGTTCCAAGACGGGAGGGATCGGGCGCGCTCCAGAGGCAGGAGGGTCCCCCACACCCTCAGGCTCATGCCCAGCTCCCCCATCGGGCAGCCCCCAGCCCCATGAGGACCCTCAGGCCGGGGCGAGAGCCCGGCACAGCCCGGACCGAAATTTTGCCGCTGCCTTAGAGCGTTAGACAGGTCAGTGCCCGGGGGTGGGTGGGGGTGGGATTCCTTTCTCACTCCCCACCCTACCCCCACCTAGGATGTGGCTGGGCCGCCGGGCCCTGTGCGCTCTGGTCCTTCTGCTCGCCTGCGCCTCGCTGGGGCTCCTGTACGCGAGCACCCGGGACGCGCCCGGCCTCCGGCTACCTCTTGCGCCGTGGGCGCCCCCGCAAAGCCCCCGCAGGCCCGAGCTGCCAGATCTTGCTCCTGAGCCCCGCTACGCACACATCCCGGTCAGGATCAAGGAGCAAGTAGTGGGGTGAGTGCCGACCGCGGCGGCGCAGCGCAGCGCTCTGATGACCCTCACTACCTACCCCCTTCAGGCTGCTGGCTTGGAACAACTGCAGTTGTGAGTCCAGTGGGGGGGGCCTCCCCCTCCCCTTCCAGAAACAAGTCCGAGCTATTGACCTCACCAAGGCCTTTGACCCTGCAGAGCTGAGGGCTGCCTCTGCCACAAGAGAGCAGGAGTTCCAGGCCTTTCTGTCGAGGTACCAGCTTGAAAGAAGCGCATGACTCCTCATCTGCTCTGTCCTCTCCTTCCTCCACTGCCAGGAGCCAGTCCCCAGCTGACCAGCTGCTCATAGCCCCTGCCAACTCCCCGCTCCAGTACCCCCTACAGGGTGTGGAAGTTCAGCCCCTCAGGAGCATCTTGGTGCCAGGTAGGGAGGAGGGTCCCAGAGGATGACCTCAGGTGATTCTGATCCCCCCACTCCTTTCTCCTAGGGCTGAGCCTTCAGGCAGCTTCTGGTCAGGAGGTATACCAGGTGAGAGAAAACAAGAAGGCAAGGAGGCCAAGGCCTAACCCTGCACTCTCCAATCCCCTCCTAGGTGAACCTGACTGCCTCCCTAGGCACCTGGGACGTGGCAGGGGAAGTGACTGGAGTTACTCTCACTGGAGAGGGTCAGGCAGATCTCACCCTTGTCAGCCCAGGGCTGGACCAACTCAACAGGCAACTACAACTGGTCACTTACAGCAGCCGAAGCTACCAGACCAACACAGCAGACACAGGTGCAAGGCCTGGGTGGAGAGACGGGCAGGCTTCAGGGTCAAATGCCATGTCCTTTCTTCCCAGTCCGGTTCTCCACCGAGGGACATGAGGCTGCTTTCACTATCCGCATAAGACACCCGCCCAACCCTCGGCTGTACCCACCTGGGTCTCTACCCCAGGGAGGTGAGGCTGGTAGGGGCAGGGACATATTAGAAGTCTGCACCCAACCCTGTGCCCCCAATCTCAGCCCAGTACAACATCAGCGCTCTAGTCACGATTGCCACCAAGACCTTCCTCCGTTATGATCGGCTACGGGCTCTCATCACCAGTATCCGCCGCTTCTACCCAACGGTTACCGTGGTCATCGCTGACGACAGCGACAAGCCAGAGCGCGTTAGTGGCCCCTACGTGGAACACTATCTCATGCCCTTCGGCAAGGTGTGCAGCTAGCAGGCTGAACGGCAGGCCAGCCTCTGTGGGGATCTGCATTTCTTTTACCTAGCTCCTGGCCTTTCGAAAGCACTCAAAAGTCTGGAGAAGAATACAAGCTGAGAAGGGTCGGGGGAGAGAAAGAAAGGTGGCAGAGGGCCATGTCCTATTTCTGCAGCCTCCCCAACCACACACACCTTTCTGCCAGGGCTGGTTCGCAGGCCGGAACCTGGCCGTGTCTCAAGTAACCACCAAGTACGTGCTGTGGGTGGACGACGACTTCGTCTTCACGGCGCGGACGCGGCTGGAGAGGCTTGTGGACGTGCTGGAGCGGACGCCGCTGGACCTGGTAGGGCAGGGGCTGCAGGATGTGGGGGTGGAAGACCTTGACCCCTTCGGGTCCCCTATCCCAGGCCCGCCTGGAGGCAACCTCCCTCTCCCTGCAGGTGGGGGGCGCGGTGCGCGAGATCTCCGGCTTTGCCACCACTTATCGGCAGCTGCTGAGCGTGGAGCCCGGCGCCCCAGGCCTCGGGAACTGCCTCCGGCAAAGGCGCGGCTTCCACCACGAGCTCGTCGGCTTCCCAGGCTGCGTGGTCACCGACGGCGTGGTTAACTTCTTCCTGGCGCGGACTGACAAGGTGCGCGAGGTCGGTTTCGACCCCCGCCTCAGCCGCGTGGCTCATCTGGGTGAGTGGCACCCCCTCCCGGTCGACCCTGGCATCCCTCACTGTGTACTCCCCTCCACCCCCAGAATTCTTCTTGGATGGGCTTGGTTCCCTTCGGGTTGGCTCCTGCTCCGACGTCGTGGTGGATCATGCATCCAAACTGAAGCTGCCTTGGACATCAAGGGATGCCGGAGCAGAGACTTACGCCCGGTACCGTTACCCAGGATCACTGGACGAGAGCCAGATGGCCAAACACCGGCTGCTCTTCTTCAAACACCGGCTGCAGTGCATGACCTCCCAGTGATGGCCCGCTGGGGATTTCTGACTGTCAGGCTGGGCCTGCCTCCTTGTCCCTGCCAGGAATTTCCAACAAACCCCACCACCCTGTGAGCACTCTACTGGCTGTCCCTGAGCCTCTAGTTCCTCACTCTTCCTTTTCAGAACCTGATGCCCAGTAGGGGTTGTCCTGGTGACACCCCTCCTTTTTCCAGTGCCCAGAGGCCTGGTGGAGCCATAACCTCTCCCACAGCCAGTGCCAAGTCCTCCCCCTGCCCATTCTCATGGGGCAGGAAATGGGGGGATCACTTTCCAAGTGCCAAAGAGCCCAGAGGGACTCTAAGAACCTAAGGTGGAAACACTGTCCTCTCATCTTGGGACCGAGGGGGTGGGGAAGTTCCCCAACACATAATCCCAAGACTGTGCCCCTCATCTGCATCTTCAGATCCAGTACTCTGTGTACCTGCTCCAGCCCCACCCCCACAGAGAGAACTTGTGGCTCTGGGGCTGGGGTGAGGGCTGGTGGTTGGTGAAAGCCATTCTTAGTTGTGTCTCTGCAATGCTGTGGGCACAAAAGAAGGGGCACCAGAGTCCCTGTGCAAACACCTAGACTCACTTCATGGATTCCAAAGCTCTCAGCTTCATTTTATTAGTTACGTTAGGTAAGGGGGTTCAAGGGTCATGGTCCTCATCACACACATGTCATCAGGGCCCTCTGCACTCCACATGATGAGGTCAGACCCACACGGTGCAAATCTTTGGGTCAGTGAGCTCCTGGAGAAGAGAGGAGACATGTCAGGAATAGATTAGGCACCCCTCTTCCTTAATGAAATGTGGCAGTCCTCTCAGGGGTACCCCACCTACTTAGGGATCTGAGTTCTTCAGTTCCTCACCCATAGCTCAGCCCGGGCTCCCTGATTTGGTCTTCAATCTACTATTCATTCCGTCCCCACCCTTTTCTTCTTGATCTTCCTCAGACCCTTTCCCAAACCCCTCTCCCTGGGTCTCCAGCCACTTACCCCTGCCTCACTTGCCGCAGCCCAGTGCCTCCTGGCTCCCGCTCCTGGTGCTACTGCCCCTTAACAGGCTCCCCAGGGCATAAGCAGCTGCATCCTGCACACTCACAAACAGCTGATCTGGAGTCACCCTGTCCAGGAGTCCTACCCGGGTCAGTGTCCCCTGCACCAAGGCTATGTGGGGAGGGTGTCAGACTCTGAGACCCTAAGTCCACACCGGGTCCTTTTCCCTACCGCAGGTGTCCAGTCATTGCCCAGGCACTGGGCCCCGCTCTTCTCCACACATCTCACCATTACACTGAGCCAGGAGGAGGCGGATCCTAGCATCTCGACATCGGCTGGCCAGCTGCAGGGATGGGGCAAAGGGGTTAAGTCCCAGATCAGAGGGTATGAGTGAGATGCTAAGGGGTTTCTCCTCAACCTACCCTCTCCCTCACCTGCACCACTTCTCTGGCCCCAGCAGCATCTGCAAAGGTGACACCACTGAAGTCTAGGACCACCACCCTGACAGGCTCAGCAACTAGAATGGGAGAAGACAGGAGTACCCAGGTGTCACCATGCAACATGCCCAAATCTTCCTTCTTGTCACCCCATCTCACCTGCAACCATTGGGCCATCTGGCTTTGAAGTCTCCTATAAGTAAAGAAGGGCAGTCACCACTCCCGAAACACAGCATGAACATGCACCCCTTGAGCACAAGGATCCCCCTCAGAACACCCACCTGCCTCCCACTCCCTGAGGATCCACATCCCTCCTAAACCAAGCTCCTTCACCTTTTCTCCTTCTCCGAGCCCCAGGTGCCACTCCAGGTTGCAGCGAAACTGCCCACGGGTCCCAAAGTACAGTGGTGTTGGATAGCTCAGGATGCAGAGCCCCGGGACCTGGAGGAGCTAAGAGGTCAAAGGATCAGAGAAATGTCTGGGGCTAATCTTCCCTTCCTTCTTTGGCTGCAGCCCACCCACCCTGGGGCTTCCTCTGAGTGGTCTGTAGAGCTCTGTCCCCTCAGCCTGTCCAAGTGCCAGGCACTACACCCTAGGGAAGAAGGTGGGGCCAGATTTCCAGCTTAGCCTGGCCTGGCTGGAGAGTCACCCCAAGCACCTCATTCTCTTCCCCTGCCCCGACCTCAACTCCACTCATCTCTATGCCCACCTCCGGGTGCGGCAGACCACAGTCATCATGGAGAAGACCACACCCACAGCCAGGCCCAAATCCACACTCAGGGTCACTACTGCCACCCAGGTGACCATCCACACAGCCTGCAGGATAGGGATAGGGGTGGATTGCCCAAAAGAAAAGCCAGGCCATCACTGCTGGGTAAAGAGATCCAGGGCAGTGACTACCAAGGCAAGTGATGGGGAGAGATGATCCAGGAAGAAGTGGAAAGCATGACAGAAGGAAACAACAGGGTTGATTCAATGGGACACACACCAAATGTAATGACCCGCACCAGTTGGGAAGTTACAAATATTCAGGCCAAAGGGGTTCAAACCCCATCCTTTCCCTTGCCTGTGAGTAAAGCATACTAGGAGTTATGTTTGCTGGGGGAGTGGGTGGGTTGCAGAACTTAAGACCAGGACAATTAGGTTTGGTTCAGGGCAGAGGCTGGGGATGCTAACAAGATGAGAGGGGGCAATCTGGGGGTAATGGCATTTCTCACAAAGTCCACTCGGCTGATGTGCCATAGTTGTGGAAGTTCCTGCATCTGGCAGAACACCTGGCGCATGCTGGAGATGTTGATGCAAGCCAGGACAGCCTTGAGGCAGAGGAGGTGGGCTGACTACCTCGATGTCCTGGAATACAGCTACCCCTCCCAGCCATGCTCATGCCTCCTCTGCTCATTACCTTGGGCAGATAGTAAAAGAAGGGCCCCAGCCACAGCAGCACCGACAGGACCACTGTGCAGGAGAAGAGGCCTGCCAGCTAGAGAAAAGGAGGAACAGGAGCAAAAAAGGAAGAGAGCCTCCCACCCCCACATGAGAGCTGGTCTTCCTGCCCACTCTGCCTAATCTTCCTCGGAAGTCTCCCTTCTCCCAAATCTCCTTCCACACAACCCCCTTCTTAATATTCTGCCATTCACATCTAACCCTCCCGCTCCCCCCAATTAATTAAATGCCCATTATTCACCAGTCTCCTTGTAGATGTCCATTGTTCAAGTTCCCCAGTTTTGTAGCCCACCTCCACCTTAAAAGCCACTGTTGGGTTACCCTATAAGCAGGGTATATGTGTTTAGGGCACCAGCAAAGTAAGGGAAACCAAAAATATTAGGGGGAGACTTTGATATGTGATATTCCTTTTAAAAGACAATGTCATTGTGTGAAAAAAATAAGAATTTTATCTCTTAAGTTTATTTTATAGTTTTGTGTTTTTATTTTGAACCAC